AATTGTGACTATGGAGCTCGAAAGTACAGATTTAAATCTTGAGTTAACAGACCATACAGGTTTTACTTAAGAGATATTCAAGCAAACTCATTTAAATAACTCCTCCAACCTAACTCCAAAAAGGCTTTCTTGGCAGTCTTGGATCAATGGCAATTAAACTTCCAGCCTAGAGCTGGAAATAACAAACACCAAACGTAAACACCATCTTTCACATTCTCAATGTTCTCCTTGTCTCTCTACCTAGTCTGCTCTTTTCTGAAAACAACTGGGACACATTCACTCCAACTTGACTTGCCATAGGCCTAGTCTATGATAGGGTTCATAATAACATCCTTCAACATAGCGTTGCAAGAGCTGGCGCTGTTTCTTTGGGTATGGCCACAATTGCCTCTGCACCTTGTGTGTATTACACACACTGTATTCCATGCCAACGAAAGGGTAAGATATGGCTGCATTATTTAGGGCTAAGTGCTAAATAAATAATGAACAGCTAACCATTAGCAGATCTAGTAGTCGATTTCTTACCCTACTCTCTTCCTGCAATCAGCTTTCCTAACCATGCCTAGCTCCAATCTTACTGGGTAACACAGACGGTGCCAGCACAGTCAACAGCCATATCTAAGCCTTTCCTCTGGGGTCCATAAAAACAAAACTCCCGAGGAGCTGTGGGGGTGCACCGTGGCCAGGATCGTCGCCGAATACAGCCCGCACACGTCGCAGCTTTAAATAAGTAGGGCCGTGGGGCCCGGCGCTCCCTTCCATCCTTGGACGGAATGTATCTTCTCTTCCTACGCCTTCACCTCCGAGGGGTAAGGTCTCGTGAGATACAATATGCAGAGGCCAGTTTTGGGGCGAGCCGGAGGCCGGGCGCGTCTAACCTGCGGGGAAGGGAAAGCGGAGGGTAAGGCAAGGGCTGCTGTAGGCGCCAGACAACAGGGACTCTCCGAACCGGAAGTGCCCCGCGTCGCCATGGCTACAGGCGCTCCCAGCAGAACCCGTAGCGTTCCGTTCCCATGGCAACGGTATTGTCTCCTTGGCCGGACCTGGGCTGCGGAAGGTAACTGGGGACGTCGCAGGCTGTGCAGCTTTTCTCAAAGCTGACCTTACCTGATTCTTGGTAGGAAGAAGATGCAAGCCAGCCCCATCCGTATCCCAACTGTTAGCAATGACATCGACTGGGATTTCTGCTTCCATATGTAAGTATCACAGCATTTTGACATCACAGGTAATCCTGAATCCTTGCCTCTCTCATACCTACAGGTCACAGCAAACCGAGATCCCAGCTCACCAGCAAACAGATGAGTTGTATCCCACTGGTGGGTGTGGAGAGAGTGAAGAGGAAACTAAAGCTAAAGAGAAGGAGAAGGCCATAGACTGTATGTCTCATCCCAAAGAGAAATTAGCCCAATCCCAGAAGAAAGTAGCTCAGCTGATTAAGGAAAAAATGGTAAAACAAAAAACTCACTAAAATTTTGTTTCCCAAAAAGTATAATCACTTCTGTACTCTACAGAATACTCAAGCAAACAAGGAGCTGATTCGATGTGTCATCCTTTCTCGGATTATTTTTGGGGACCATCACTGGAAATGTGCACGAGCTCTGGCCAACCTAGCTTATGGCTACTTGACACTGAGAGGTACTTGGTTTTCCCAGCTGGGTTTGGGTGGCTCTTCTTGCTCCTCACCCTCTAACTCCCCCAGGCCTCCCAGTTCAGGCCAAGAAACATGCTACATCAGCCAAGAATACACTGTTGACCTGGAAGGCAAATACGACCTCAAATAAGGAGAAAGAGGAAATCCTGGAAGCTCTGGTCAAGCTGTACTACACTCTGGGCGTGGCCTGGCTCCTGCAGAACCGATATCCTTCCATTCCTAGCTGCGTTTAGTGTTTGAGTGCTTGCCATTTTCCTTGACTATTTCACTGGCAGAGAAGCCTATTTCAACCTGCAGAAGGCAGAGAGAAACATGAAGGAGCTGAAAGAATTATATAAAGGAGGTGTTTGTGAATTACAAGTCTCTGAGAACGACCTAACACTTGCTTTGGGCAGGTAAGATCTGGGCTTGGAGAAGCTGAGGCTTTGTGACTTTCTATTTTCATCCCTTTTCTTGCAGAGCCTCCTTGGCCATCCACAGACTGAACCTAGCTCTGGCATACTTTGAAAAGGCAATTGGCGATGTTATTGCTGCCAAGGGTGATAGGACGTCAGATCTGATCAGCCTGTACGAGGAAGCTGCTCAGATAGAGCAGCTGAGGAGGAACCACAACCAGGCCATCCAGTACTTGCAGCAGGTCAGTGGGTTGGCCAGAGCCCAGGCTGGGTTTGCTTACCTTGTCATGATTTTCTTTATTCCAGGCTCATTCTGTCTGTGTTTCTTTGTTCACTGAAGTCAGCCCCAAAACTGCAGAAATGAGTGCGTTACTGGCCAAAGCTTATGCCATGTCTGGAGAGGCCCAGCACAGGGGTAGGTAAAAGAGGTAGCCTTGAAGTTATTTCCTTGCCTTAAATAATTGTTTCAATTTTTCCAGATGCTGTTGAGATATATTTCATAAGAAGTATCAATGCATATCGAGCAACATTGGGCTCAGAGGATTTTGAAACACTGAGCACCACTGAAGAATTTTGCAAATGGCTTGTCCAAAATGGAGAAAAACAGGTAAATATGATCAATGCATAAACAGAATTGCTCTCTTTAACCTGTTGTTTCTCACCTCACCTAGTGTCTGATGATTCAAATCTTTGTATATGGAGGTGAACACAGTAGAAGTAGGGAGACAAAGAGCCTCCTTACCCTGTGGCAGAGGTGAGTTCTGGCCCTGGCCATCAGCCATGTCAAGAGAGGGTGACATTTGAGCCATTTCTTAAAGGACAAGTAGCAGTTCATCCAGATGGAGAAGAGAAGCCATTCCTGGAAGAAGGAACTCTACATACAAAGGCACAGAAGCATGACAGAGGGCAGTGTATGGAGGAATGGTAAGTACTTTACAGCTGTTGTACAGGGCAGCATGTCCTGAAAGGGGCTGCAAGAAATGCTGATTCCAAGGGATGTGTGCCAGTTCTCTGGGGGAGGAAGAAAGGCTCTGTAGCAGAAAGACAAAAATCATTTAAGGAAAAAAAAAAACAAAAAAAACAGGTTTAAACAAAGTGACACAGGTTACTTTTCTGAAGGGCTTCTCAGGACTTTTAATATACAAAACCTTCGGCTGGGTGCTGTAGCTCATGCTGTAATCCTAGCACTTTCAGAGGCTGAGGCAGGTGGATTGTCTGAGCTCAGGAGTTCGAGACCAGCCTGGGAAACACAGTGAAACCCAGTCTCTACTAAAATACAAAAAATTAGCCGGGCGTGGTAGCATGCGCCTGTAGTCCCAGTTACTCGGGAGGCTGAGGCAGGAGAATTGCTTGACCTGGGAGGTGGAGGTTGCAGTGAGCCGAGATTGTGCCACTGCACTACAGCCTGGGCAACAGAGCAAGACTGTCTCCTAAAGAAAAATAAAAAAAAAATTAAACATTAAAAAAAATACATATATATACAAAACCTTCCTTATTGGCATGTTGGGAACAAATCAGGTTTTTAACATTTTTATTTTTATATTTTAAATTTGTAGTGACGAGGTCTCACTATGTTGCCCAGGCTGGCCTCCAACTCCTTGGCTCAAGTGATCCTCCCGCCTCAGCCTCTCAAAGTCCTGGGATTACAGGCATGAACACACCATACCTGGCTGCAAATCAGTTTTTTAGAAACCATTGTATTTTACATACCTAAAGTCTTTTTGAAATGATCAGTGATTTAAATTTTGGCAAATAAAACCTTGCCCTGTCTTTAGAATCAAAGTAGAGAAACTAAGGTTTGGTTTTGTTGAAAGCAAAGGGTGTAGTGTATACTTGCCCTGAGGGTATACATGAATACTTTTGCAGTTTGGTAAGGAATTTTGGCCCCACTTTAGGACATAAAGTCTTTATGAACTATGATTATCTCATCAACTATTTAATCTGATCATAGAAATATGACTTCAGTGCATCCCTATGAATTAATCTTTTTGATTCATGGTGGTTAAGAGCTGTAGTTCTGGAGACAGGCAAGCCTGAGTTCAAACCCCAGGACTACCACTTTCTAGCTATGGGCAATCCTGGTTTCTTCATCTATAAAATGGGGATGAAGTATAGTACCTATCTCAGTGTTGTTGTGAGAATAAATGAGATAATGCATTATATGTAAAGTGCTTAGCAGAGTGCCTGGCCCCATAGTAATCATGTACTAAGTAACAGCTATTTTTAGTTTTACTGAAAGCTGGTCTTTGACTTTATTACCTTCTACTGGCACCACTGTTGCACGAAGCAAACGGAGATAGGGGCTGAATATTTTGAAAAGCTACTACCAAGCTGATGTGGAAAATATTTTGCTGGTTAACATCTCGAAAAAGATATAGACTTATCAGGTTCTGGAAACACTGTTAGTCTCATAGACAAGCAGTCTGACACAGTCACCTAAACTCAAAGATAATATATACACTATGGAAATCAGTTGTCCTTTCAGGTTTCAGACAAGGGGAATCCTGCCACCTTGTGGTGCGACAGAAGTAGGCCCGAGGCTGATTCCCACTTACTATCCCTAGCAGAGATGCAGCCCTCTTACAGTTCTTTGCCCACCTCTGAATTTATGAGACCCCTGGGCAACTAACTTAATCTGTGCCTATTTCTTCAGCTAATTTGGAATCTCATTATCTCCTGGTTTACTGCAAAGGAAGTTAAAGTGCCAGATAGCTTTCTATATTTTATACAGTCCAGTAATAGAGAATGAGCCTGTCTTTAGTGCAACTTGCATAGAAACCCCAAGTTCATAAAATTTTGTATTTCATATTCTACAGAACAAATATTCTTTTCAAGTAAAAAAAGGGCTATGAAAACCACTTTTTTCAGGCTTGAGGTAGAAATAGGAGGTGACTAAAGAACACTTAATAGTAACTGTGTTTCTGGAGCAGTCTTTTGGATCATAATACATCAAATTCCTGCTCAGCTCCTTCAGTAATGGGAAATCAGAGGACAGACATCTCAACGGCTAGAAACAAGCAAGAGAGATCTTTCACAGGGCCTCGGGCTGTAAGTCTCCGAGCTCGTGAGAAGAAACCACTTGAAAATCATCAACTATATAAAAGGCCCTAAATTAGATAAGTTTTCCACCTGGGATTTAAACAATCCAGGTGGCTCAAATATCCCTGGTTTGCCATCTGAATCAAGGGAAGAGCTCCCTGCTGTTTAGGAAGAAAACCCGAGACTCTAGTAAGATTTTAGAGGCCTATTAGAAGAGCCAGCATTTTGAGAGTATAGTCATGTGGTGGAATAATGGTGACACAGTCGCCTCAGGCTAAGTTCAGCCTTTGGCTCAGGTAAGGCAATGAGATCTGCTGCTGGGGGAGGCAGGGCCAGTTATGGAGGAAGAGAAGGCAAGAACCAAGAAAAATGCTCAAATGGTTTTCTCCTTTCCTCTAGGTCTTCTGTTATCAAATTGAAAACCTCTATACAGGATAGCCAACAATAAAGACAACCTTGTTGATGATAAAAATTCTCGACCACAAAATGTTTCTCAACACTGATAGCAGTGGCAGATCTAAAACAACGGTTTTTTATTAAGGACTCTGGGAAAAAAAGGTCCACTTAGCAGCAGCATTCCAGGTGAAATACCCAAGAGCCATTAGAAACTAGGATCCTGGCTGGGCGCGGTGGCTCATGCCTATAATCCCAGCACTTTGGGAGGCCGAGGCAGGCCAATCATGAAGTCAGGAGATTGAGACCATCCTGGTCAACACGGTGAAACCCCATCTCTACTAAAAATACAAAAAAAATTAGCTGGGCGTGGTGACACATGCCTGTAAACCTAGCTACTCGGGAGGCTGAGGCAGAAGAATCACTTGAACCGGGGTCGGAGGTTGCAGTGAACTGGGATCATGCCACTGCACTCCAGCCTGGCGACAGATAGAGACTGCGTCTCAAAAAAAACAAACAAAAAACAAACAAACAAACCCAACTAGGATCCTGATCTATGACTTGGGGGAAAGAAATCTTTTAGTCACATGCTTTAAGTTAGTTTTTTGTGTCACTGGAACTCCATTACCTTCCATTTCCCTTTTTCTAACTCTATTCCTTTCAGTTCTGACTTTTTAAAAAATTCTGCGATACCTAAGGAGTTTATTGGTGAACACTTTCATGTACTACAGTTGACCACTGAACAATGCAGGGGCTAGGGCTGCCAATGCCTTGTGCAGTCAAAAATCTTTGTATAACTTTGGATTCCCCCAAAACTTAACTGCTAATAGCCTACTGTTAACTGGGAGCCTTACTGATAAGCTTAACAGTTGATTAACACATATTTTGTATGTTATATGTATAGTATATAATATATTCTTACAATAAGTAAACTAGAGAAAGGCAAAGGTTATTAAGAAAATGATAAGGGGCCAAGTGTGGTGGCTCATTGCCTGTAATCCTAGCACTCTGGGAGGCAGAGGAAGGCAGACTGCTTGAGCCCAGGAGGTCGAGGCTGCAGTGAGCTGAGATTGTGCCACTGCACTCCAGCCTGGATGAGAAAGTGAGACCCTGTTCAAAAAAAAAAAAGAAAGAAAATAAGGAAATACATTTACATTACTGTATTTATTGATTCCGTTAAGTTTACATTGTCTGTTTACAGAAAGAATCCTGGGACTGAAATGAGGGGCATCCACAGCCACAGACCTCAATCTTTGATACATATCAAGCAATTCAGCTTTTTCTTGTAATGTCATGACTTCTACTTCTTGAGAACACTTCCAGCATCACTAGTGGCACTTCATATGGGTCCCATGGTATTATATGAGGTTTATGGTGCACTAAACATGATGAAAAATACTTAAGAATCTCGAGAGAGTACTTTTTTCTGCCACATGAAATTTACTGGAGAGTTGAACTGCTCATGCAGAGATGATTAGCATCACATAGCGTTTTGAGTGGATATTCACAACATCTGCGCGCACTGCCGCAGCAGTAGGAGGCAGCTACAAAATGATTGCAGTACAGTACGTACTCCAGTTGGTTTTATGTGGCTATGATTTAACCTTGCATCTTTACATTTGTTTACATTTCTCTGGACTGTGAATGGCACCATGTACTGTATATGTGTGTAAATTTTGAGAAAATTTAGCTTTTTATAATAGATTTGTGCATATTTTGTAGTAGCAAATGATAAAATAGACTAGTATATACATATATTTTATGCATTCATACCTTTTAAAATGTTTAAAAATATTTCTAGGCAACGCAGTTTGTGTTTTTTCAAATTGTCAAAAAACTCCAAAAAAAAAAACTTCCAATGTATTTATTGAAAAAAATCTGTGTATAAGTGGATTTACACAGTTCAAACCCATGTTGTTCAAGGGTCAACTGTATTTGGAGGTGTTTTTAGTCATAGCCTGTTTGAGGTCACCAAAACTGCCTTGGGAGGAATAGTTTGAACCTTCTGAAACACTTACCCTGATCTGATTTACTGAACTCGTCATAACATGTTCAAAGTCAGAAAGGACCATTTTATTTTATAAAGAAACTGGGGACGGCCGGGCATGGTGGCTCAAGCCTGTAATCCCAGCACTTTGGGAGGCCGAGGCAGGCGGATCATCTGAGGTCAGGAGTTTGAGACCAGCCTGACCAACATGGAGAAACCCTGTCTCTACTAAAAATACAGAATTAGCTGGGTGTGGTGGCGCATGCCTGTAATCCCAGCTACTCGGGAGGCTGGGGCAGGAGAATTGCTTGAACCTGGGAGGTGGAGGTTGCGGTGAGCTGAGATCATGCAATTGCACTCCAGCTTGGGCAACAAGAGCAAAACTCCATCTCAAAAACAAAAACAAAACAACAACAAAAGAAACTAGGGACAAGAGAGTGATTTGTTCAAGGTCAGCTTGGTAATTATAAAGCAGACTTCCTGGATCACAGATGATTACTCTTTCCATCCCACTCTGCTGCCTCCACCAAACTGGATTAAAAAGGCTTGTTTTAGGAACAGAATACTCACTGTGGTTGTTTATGAAGAAAATCCTTAGACTCTGAGCAAGTGTATATCTAGCGAAAGAATTTGCAATCTTGAATAATATTCCTTACTTTCTTGTGAATTTAGCGACAGAGAAATCTCATTTGGGTTTGCACTATAAATAACTTTAATTTTTCTCTCTTCATCTTTTCCCAGTTGTCTAACTTGATTTAATACAGCTCAAATGGCCGGGCGCGGTGGCTTAAGCCTGTAATCCCAGCACTTTGGGAGGCTGAGGCAGGGGGATCACCTGAGGTCACGAGTTCCAAGACCAGCCTGGCCAACACGGCTCTCTACCAAAAATACAAAAATTAGCTGGGCATGGTGGTGGGTGCCTGTAATCCCAGGTGCTTGGGAGGCTGAGACAGGAGAATCACTTGAACCTGGGAGGTGGAGGTTGCAGTGAGCCAAGATTGTGCCATTGCAGTCCAGACTGGGTGACAAGAGCAAAACTCCCTCTAAAAAATAAATTAATAATAATACAGCTCAAAGACCCTGTGTCTTTGGGGATCCAAGTGTATCACTATCAACATCTATATCAACGCACTCAGTGCTTACAGAACCACATTTTGGTTCTTCATTCAGGAAATTATTTCAGTCATTTGTTCAGCCTGTAAAATCTAAGAATCAACCAGTACCCAAGGTATAGTGAGTTGTGTTCTGCTGTGGCAGAAGCACACATATACTAACTAAGCCAAAGCCTTGTCCACTGACTGGTAGGCCTTCTCCTGGCAGTTGCCGACTAACTCCCAGGATGCTTTAGGGTTGGCACTCAGGATCAAGGTCCCACATTGCAGACCTGGCTGAAAGCAGCTATATATTCCATTGCCCTTCTCTGTGGTGCTTATTAACTGGTCACTTGGCCTATCATTGTTCATTTTAGCCCTTTCTGGAGATGGGGCTGCTGTTCTTCCCCAGAATATTCTGAATTGATTACAGTAGCATCAGAAGAGTTGCTTCCATTTTCACATACGTAGTTGAAAATAGCTCTTCAACAATGACTGACATTAAAAAAAAAAAAATACCAGAAAGAAATGGCCATTCAGACTCCATTTTGGGTGGCACCAAAATTTATAAAATGTTACTATTTTGCAATCCTAAGATCTCCAAACTGACAAACCTATATCAATAAACAGTAGCATAACACTGTGAAATAAAATTTTATGGTGTACCTGTTCCTGCATTTGGATTGTTTTTAATGTTTAAAGT